GAGGGCGGATCACCTGAGGTGAGGAGTTTGAGACCTGCCTGGCTAACATGGTGAAACCCCATCTCTACTAAAAATACAAAAATTAACCGGGCGTGGTGGCGCACGCCTGTAGTCCCAGCTACTCGGGAGGCTGAGGCAGGATAATTGCTTGAACCTGGGAGGCGGAGGTTACAGTGAACCGAGATCGTGCCCCTGCACTCCAGCCTGGGCGACGGAGTGAGAATCTGTCTCAAATAAATAAATAAATAAATAAATAAAATGAAAAAAAAAAAAAAAACACAAAACATGTTGCACCCCACTCTGAAGATTTTTCATGAATTAATTTAATCCTTAAAAACAATCCTGTAAACTAGGCGCTATTTTCTCTCATTTTAAAGGAGAAACAGACCAGAAGGGATTAAAACACTTGCCGCAGGTCACACAGCTGCTTAGGGAATGGAGCCCGGGATGTGATTCCGTTGGTATCGCACTCCCACCTCACTCCCGCCTTTAACCACAATTAAGTCCAACTGTCCAGCATTGCTTGAGTGTGGTATTGTGTTCTTATAGATACGATCCTACTTAAAGTATCCTGTCAAGAGGTAGGCAAGACGATCCCCATTTAACTTTGTGTAGCTTGAAGAGGTTGATCATTTTTCCAAGGTCACGCATCCAGTGAGTGGGGAATCCGGAGTCGGAATTTGAACCCGGGCATTATCTGTAGTGTAGACCCCTGTCGGGGCTGGATGTGTAAGAAGCTTAATTGCCGGGTTTGGCAGGTGCATGGGTAGTTGTGAGGGGCTCGTATTTTGAGAGGCAAAAGCCCCCACTCGCCACCGTTCCCCGGAGTAAAAAGCCACCTCTTTCCACCCCTCACTCGCGCAGCTGCCCGGGCATGCGCCCTGAAGCCCCTCCTTCAGAATCCGCCCCCTACAAGCTCCGCCCATCACCATGCAGGGCCAATCCCTGGGGCGGAGGGCGGGGCAGCCACGAGAGTGGGCGGTCGCTAAGGGTAGTTAGGAGTCTGGAGTCGTGAGCCGGAGTCAGAACTGCGTCTCGCGACCCAGGCGCGGGTTTCCGGAGGACAGCCAACAAGCGATGCTGCCGCCGCCGTTTCCTGATTGGTTGTGGGTGGCTACCTCTTCGTTCTGATTGGCCGCTAGTGAGCAAGGTATGTAAATGAAGGGGCCTGGGAACAGAAGGACTATAACTCCATAACTCCCTGCCCTCTGCAGATGCTGAGCAAGGGTCTGAAGCGGAAACGGGAGGAGGAGGAGGAGAAGGAACCTCTGGCAGTCGACTCCTGGTGGCTAGATCCTGGCCACACAGCGGTGGCACAGGCACCCCCGGCCGTGGCCTCTAGCTCCCTCTTTGACCTCTCAGTGCTCAAGCTCCACCACAGCCTGCAGCAGAGTGAGCCGGACCTGCGGCACCTGGTGCTGGTCGTGAACACTCTGCGGCGCATCCAGGCGTCCATGGCACCCGCGGCTGCCCTGCCACCTGTGCCTAGCCCACCTGCAGCCCCCAGTGTGGCTGACAACTTACTGGCAAGCTCGGACGCTGCCCTTTCAGCCTCCATGGCCAGCCTCCTGGAGGACCTCAGCCACATTGAGGGCCTGAGTCAGGCTCCCCAACCCTTGGCAGACGAGGGGCCACCAGGCCGTAGCATCGGGGGAGCAGCGCCCAGCCTGGGTGCCTTGGACCTGCTGGGCCCAGCCACTGGCTGTCTACTGGACGATGGGCTTGAGGGCCTGTTTGAGGATATTGACACCTCTATGTATGACAATGAACTTTGGGCACCAGCCTCTGAGGGCCTCAAACCAGGCCCTGAGGATGGGCCGGGCAAGGAGGAAGCTCCGGAGCTGGACGAGGCCGAATTGGACTACCTCATGGATGTGCTGGTGGGCACACAGGCACTGGAGCGACCGCCGGGGCCAGGGCGCTGAGCCCTCGTGCTGGAATGGTTGTCTGGTATCTGAACTGAGCCTGCTGGCTGGACCAACTGTCCTCGAAAAGACACAGCTGGCTTCCCTAGTACAGAGAACAGGGCTTGGGCCACTTTGGAGAGACAGAATCTAGTCCTGGGCAACTTCACATCCGTCCTCCTGTCTCAGGGCTGGCAGGGGGAGCCTGGAATTACCCCCTAGTGATGGAATGACAGGGTCTGGTGGGGACTGAATTCCCTGGCCCTGGGGTCATAGCTTGGGCTGTTCCTTCTCTGATACGGGAAGAGACCCCAATCAGATTTTTCAAATTAAAGCCAGTCCTGGGAAATCTCAAATCCGTGTGCTGCTTTGTCTCTGGGCAAATGTGAAGGCGAGATAAAAACATCAAACATTTTATTGGGCGTAGGCTGTGTACGAGGCACAGTTTCTAAGCACGTCACTGTGTTAACTCATTTAATCCTATAACAGCCCTACAAGATCGGTAGTATTATCATCCCTATTTTACAGGTGAGAAAACCAAGGTTCCAAGATTATCACTTGAGGTGGGTTTTAAATTATGAACTTTTTTTTTTTTTTTTTTGAGATAGGGTCTCGCTCTGTCACCCAGGTTGAAGTACAGTGGTCTGATCATGGCTCACTACAGCCTCAAACTCCTGGGCTCAAGCGATCCTCCTACCAGGCCACTTTTTTTTTTTCTTTCTTTTTTTTTTAAGACAGATTCTTACTCTGTCGCCCAGGCTGGAGTGCAGTGGCGTGACTTCGGCTCACTGCAACCTCCACCTCCCAGGTTCAAACGATTCTCCTGCCTCGGCCTCCCAATTAGCTGGGACCGACTAATTTTTTATATTTTTTGTAGAGACAGGGTTTCACCGTGTTAGCCAGGATGGTCTTCATCTTCTGACCTCGTGATCTGCCTGCCTCAGCCTCCCAAAGTGCTGGGATTACAGGCGTGAGCCACTGTGCCTGGCCTTTTTTTTTTTTTCTTAAATTTTATTTCTTTTCTTTGCTAGCAGGAAGTCAAGGCAACTTTTTAAAAATGAAAGCAAGTCCTCGCCTGGAGTCTACCTGTATTTATTGAGGAGCGAAGGGGAGATTGCTTTCAGAATGGTCCCGAAATAAAAACACAAAACCTGGACCCTGGACAGATCCTCTCCAAGGAGCCCTGAGAGTCGGCTCTCCAGGAAAATGGGGGAGGAAAGGGGGACAACAGCCCATTTTTAAAAATAAAATTCACTCCTGGTCTTAAATCTCTGGGCAAAGGATAGGGACGCTTGGAGCT